TAATAAAAAATGTATTTACTGAGCCAGTTGTAGTGGCTCACGCCTATAATCCCAGCACCTTGGAAGGCCAATGAGAGTGGATCAGTTGAGGCCAGGAGTTTGAGACCAGCCTGGCCAACATGGCGAAATGCCGTCTCTACTAAGAATACAAAAATGAGCCGGGCACGGTGGCACACACCTGTAATCCCAGGTACTCTGAAGGATGAGGCAGGATAATTGTTTGAACTCAGGAGGTGGAGGTTGCAATGAGCCGAAATCATGCCACTGCACTCCAGCCTGGGTGACAGAGTGAGTCTCTGTCTCAAAAAACAAAAAAAAAAGGAAAAGAAAAAAAGTCAGTTGCAGTGGCTCACGCCTGTAATCCCAGCACTTTGGGAGGCCGAGGCAGGTGGATTACAAGGTCAGGAGATGGAGACAATCCTGGCCAACATGGTGAAACCTCCTCTCTACTAAAAATGCAAAAATTAGGCTGGGCACGGTGGCTCACACCTGTAATCCCAGCACTTTGGGAGGCCGAGGCGCAGAGATCACGAGATCAGGAGATTGAGACCATCCTGGCTAACACAGTGAAACCCTGTCTCTACTAAAAATACAAAAAATTGGCTGGACGTGGTGGCAGGCACCTGTAGTCCCAGCTACTTGGGAGGCTGAGGCAGGAGAATGGTGTGAACCCGGGAGGCGGAGCTTGCAGTGAGCCGAGATCCCACCACTGCACTCCAGCTTAGGCAACAGAGCCAGACTGTGTCTCAAAAACAGGAAAGAAAACAAAAGAAAATTTGGACTATTGCCAATTACAAATATTTTTAGAGAAGAATTCAAAATAGTAACTGTGGATGATGGAAACAATAGTTATGATAGAAGTCTGATGAAACTTCCCAGTTCACAAGGAAATTTAATTACTTACGTGCAGCATTTTAAGACAGTAATCAGAATCATGACTGGCAGCATCATATCAGGGCCACCAGACTTTTATAAATTTCATACAATCTTCAGAAATAATTAATAACTTTTTTTTTTTTTTTTAGTTAGATTCTACCTCTGTCACCCAGGCGGGAGTGCAGTGGCATGATCTCGGCTCACTGCAACCTCCGCCTCCTGGGTTCAAGCAATTCTCCTGTCTCAGCCTCCCGAGTAGCTGAGACTACAGGCATGTGCCACCAGGCATGGCTAATTTTTGTATTTTTAGTGGAGACAGGGTTTCACTCTATTAGGCTGGTCTGGAACTCCCGACCTCAGGTGATCCACCTGCCTTTGTCTCCCAAAGTGCTGGGATTACAGGCATGAGTGACGGTGCCCAGCCATTCATGACGTGTTTATACAAATATAACTTTAGCAAACATTTAGCATAACTATCAAAATTACAAATCATATTAAATTTGTATAAATGTATGCAATTTTTGGAACACGTATATCAACAACATACCCATAAATATAACTGAGATGAGATCTAATGTCACCTCACTTGACAGTGCCCTCCCATGCAGTATCGCCACATTTGACAATGCCTGCCCATTTAATCTACCAAATAAATCGAATCACTTAATACCTCTACAAGATGAGAGATACATTCTTTAGACTCCCCAAGGGATGCAGCTGAAAAAATCCCAAAGTTAGTTTTAAGCCAAAAAGACTTGATTTAGGATTTTGACACTGGAGAAACCCATCAAAGACGTCAAGTTTGAAAACACTTGATCAAAACAGAATCACAGGTCACTATTAAAAGAGTATTAATTTAACCAGAGACTTCCAAAGCAATACAGAAACTTACATGGATATAAAAACCTTAACCCTTTTAAAGGTCAGATTTGCTAAGTGATCAAAAGGGGTACTTGAATTGAATCGACACAGGAAGAGTGTGTACAGGGTTATGAGTGTAGGCAGATGGTTACTTTGGTCATATCTCCATTTGCCACCTGATTACACATGAGAATGCCATCTTTACTCACCAGAAAGCCAGTATTATAGGAGGTGTAGGAGGCATTCTTGGACTTGAAACAAGAACATTGTTGTGTAGAAATTTCATTGACTGTGTTAAAATTATTCTCCATGGGCTGGAGAACACATAACATGGCCTTTAGAATGAGACGGGCATTGATTGGATGCAAGGTCTCCACACTTACTAGCCGTGTGACATTGGACAGAGTGCTTCATCATTCCGAGACTCAGTTTTTAAAGGAAAAACAACTAACTACCTTGCAAGCTTGCTAGCAGGTTTAAGTGTAATAATGTGTGGGAATGACTGCACCGTGACTAACACGTGGTGACGGCTTAATTAATGTTAACCCTTATCATTATCGTATAAGAATGTGAGTTGCATAAGAGAGGAATCCTGTCAGTTTGTTCTCTGCTGTGTCCCCAAGACCATGAATCATGGCTGGCACGTAGTAGGCTTTTAATAATATTTGTTCAACAAGTATTTGGCAGTCTTGGAGGGCAGAAAAGGAGGTGGGGAAGATTTTTAAATAACATTTTTTAAAAAGTCACATTGTCCTACAATATCGATTTTTCTTGCATATTTAGGAAATTGAGGGTTTTTTCCTAAAACATGCGGACATATGGGAAATATGATGCAACATTTGCACTAATGTTTCAGACACAGTTAGAGGTTTCCAAGAGATTTTGTGCTGGGGAGGCTGCTTGCTACAAGCTCCCAAAGCTCTGGGAGGACATAGTATTCATTCCTCCCTCAGCAGAAGCGGTGAGGCAAGAAGCTCTGGGGAGCACCCAGCCTTGGACTTTTAGCATAGTGTGTCAGGTCTTCATAGTTTGGGCCCAGGGCACAGAGAAGTCACAGCTCTCTGGCATCCTGTGACCTTTACCCTCTTTGCCAAGGGAAAATGTGGCCCACCAAAGCAAGAAACTTGAGGGCATGGGTCACCCCAGCCCTGGCATCTGCCCAGAGCCCGAGAAGGAAGGAACAATGATCCTCCAGCTACCTCACAGGGCTGGCACAGGTGACCACTGCCCTGGCATCACCCAGCTGTGTCCGGCAGCCTGAACCCCATCTGTGGGGATGCGAGGAGGAAAATACAAAAGCCCTTAGGTGAGCACTGAGAAGGCAGATGCAGCAGAAACCTCCAGGCCGGAACTACCCAGTCTTGGACCTATGGTGGAGACAGAGCATAGCTGGCGATCATGTGTACTTACACTCTAAGGTCACCTGGTTGCACTGTGGCCTCATCTGTGGCTCTGAAAATGAAGATTTGGAAGGAGATCATCACAGCTAATGTTTAACAAGCCCCTCCTGTGTGCCAAATCATTCACCCCTCACCACAACCGAATGAGCTAAGGATTCTCATTATATATAGTTTATGGAGAGGGAAGTGCAGACATAAAGAGGTGAATTATCTTACCCAGATCACACAGCTGATAAGTGGTGGAGGCAGAATAGAATCTAAACAGTGTGGCTCCGGAGCCCACATGCATTGATTCGACAAGTGTTTATTGAGCACCTGCCACGGACAAGGCCTTGTGTGATTAAATAGGGTTATAATTAGTAATATAAAAATGAGAAATCACTAATGCTTTTTAGACTTAACATTTTCTTTTTTTGTAGGTTTCAGGCACAGAACTGTATATCCAATAATAGTGAAATGGATCCCACTAATTATGACAGAAATGATGATACATTTAAATGACTTGGATGTTTTATAGGTATGATCTCGTGAAACCTTGAGAGAAACTGAATGACGAATGAAACTATTGTTCCTGTTTCACACAGAAGAAAACTGAGGTTAAAAGGGGTAAAGTAATTTTGCATGGCATATTCAACACTTTTTTTTTAAATTATCTAATAGGTTGGCACTCATCATGAGCCCCTGTTCTCATTCTGCAAATGGTGAAGCTCTCTATTGTCCTGACCCCACAGTTCCTGTCCCATGACCAGGGCCAGCTCACCAAGGAGCTGCAGCAGCACGTAAAGTCAGTGACATGCCCATGCGAGTACCTGAGGAAGGTGAGTGAGTGCAGACAGATGGGGCCTGGTGCCCTTTTCATTATTTCAACTATTATTATTCCAGGTTATCAATACTCTGGCTGACCATCATCATCGTGGGACTGACTTTGGTGGAAGTCCTTGGTTACATATTATTATTGCGTTTCCGACAAGTTATAAAGTTGTCATTACCCTCTGGATAGTTTACCTTTGGGTGAGTATACTAACTTTCTGTAGAGGTATACTCCAGCCGTCATTCTTATATTATTATTTCCTAGGTGTCTCTCCTGAAGACTATCTTCTGGTCTCGAAATGGACATGATGGATCCACGGATGTACAGCAGAGAGCCTGGAGGTCCAACCGCCGTAGACAGGAAGGTATGGCTCTGTTGGAATCCGCATAGTGTGGATCTCACCTTCTCCTCTCCTCACTCTCACCAAGGGCTGAGGTCCATTTGTATGCACACAAAGAAAAGAGTTTCTTCCTTTCGAGGAAATAAAATTGGCCTGAAAGACGTCATTACTCTACGGAGGCATGTGGAAACAAAAGTTAGAGCTAAAATCCGTAAGAGGAAGGTGACAACGAAAATCAACCGTCATGACAAAATCAATGGAAAGAGGAAGACCGCCAGAAAACAGTAAGATGTGCCTTGACACAAATACTGTTGTACTTTATCTGATGAAAGTGATTGTAATCCATAGGAAAATGTTTCAACGTGCGCAAGAGTTGCGGCGGCGGGCAGAGGACTACCACAAATGCAAAGTAAGGAGCTTCCTCCCTGCAGTTGCAGGATAACATTCAATTTCTCATGTGTTGGCTTTTTCAGATCCCCCCTTCTGCAAGAAAGGCTCTTTGCAACTGGGTAAGTTTGCTTGTTTTCCTTGCTTTTGGACAGTGTGAAAACATTCCCTCCTTTGGCCCTACAGGTCAGAATGGCGGCAGCGGAGCATCGTCATTCTTCAGGATTGCCCTACTGGCCCTACCTCACAGCTGAAACTTTAAAAAACAGGATGGGCCACCAGCCACCTCCTCCAACTCAACAACATTGTATAACTGATAACTCCCTGAGCCTCAAGACACCTCTCGAGTGTCTGCTCACTCCCCTTCCACCCTCAGCGGATGATAATCTCAAGACACCTCCCGAGTGTCTGCTCACTCCCCTTCCACCCTCAGCGGATGATAATCTCAAGACACCTCCCGAGTGTCTGCTCACTCCCCTTCCACCCTCAGCTCCACCCTCAGCTCCACCCTCAGCGGATGATAATCTCAAGACACGTGCCGAGTGTCTGCTCCATCCCCTTCCACCCTCAGCGGATGATAATCTCAAGACACCTTCCGAGCGTCAGCTCACTCCCCTTCCACCCTCAGCTCCACCCTCAGCAGATGATAATATCAAGACAACTGCCGAGCGTCTGCGGGGGCCGCTTCCACCCTCAGCGGATGATAATCTCAAGACACCTTCTGAGCGTCAGCTCACTCCCCTTCCACCCTCAGCTCCACCCTCAGCAGATGATAATATCAAGACACCTGCCGAGCATCTGCGGGGGCCGCTTCCACCCTCAGCGGATGATAATCTCAAGACACCTTCTGAGCGTCAGCTCACTCCCCTTCCACCCTCAGCTCCACCCTCAGCAGATGATAATATCAAGACACCTGCCGAGCGTCTGCGGGGGCCGCTTCCACCCTCAGCCGATGATAATCTCAAGACACCTTCTGAGCGTCAGCTCACTCCCCTTCCACCCTCAGCTCCACCCTCAGCAGATGATAATATCAAGACACCTGCCGAGCATCTGCGGGGGCCGCTTCCACCCTCAGCGGATGATAATCTCAAGACACCTTCTGAGCGTCAGCTCACTCCCCTTCCACCCTCAGCTCCACCCTCAGCAGATGATAATATCAAGACAACTGCCGAGCATCTGCGGGGGCCGCTTCCACCCTCAGCGGATGATAATCTCAAGACACCTTCCGAGCGTCAGCTCACTCCCCTTCCACCCTCAGCTCCACCCTCAGCAGATGATAATATCAAGACACCTGCCGAGCATCTGCAGTTCCGCTTCCACCCTCAGCGGATGATAATCTCAAGAGACCTTCCGAGCGTCAGCTCACTCCCCTTCCACCCTCAGCTCCACCCTCAGCAGATGATAATATCAAGATACCTGCTGAGCATCTGCGGGTTCCGCTTCCACCGTCAGCGGATGATAATCTCAAGACACCTTCCGAGCGTCAGCTCACTCCCCTTCCACCCTCAGCTCCACCCTCAGCAGATGATAATATCAAGACACCTGCCGAGCGTCTGCGGGGGCCGCTTCCACCCTCAGCCGATGATAATCTCAAGACACCTTCCGAGCGTCAGCTCACTCCCCTTCCACCCTCAGCTCCACCCTCAGCAGATGATAATATCAAGACACCTGCCGAGCGTCTGCGGGGGCCGCTTCCACCCTCAGCCGATGATAATCTCAAGACACCTTCCGAGCGTCAGCTCACTCCCCTTCCACCCTCAGCTCCACCCTCAGCAGATGATAATATCAAGACACCTGCCGAGCGTCTGCGGGGGCCGCTTCCACCCTCAGCCGATGATAATCTCAAGACACCTTCCGAGCGTCAGCTCACTCCCCTTCCACCCTCAGCTCCACCCTCAGCAGATGATAATATCAAGACACCTGCCGAGCGTCTGCGGGGGCCGCTTCCACCCTCAGCCGATGATAATCTCAAGACACCTTCCGAGCGTCAGCTCACTCCCCTTCCACCCTCAGCTCCACCCTCAGCAGATGATAATATCAAGACACCTGCCGAGCGTCTGCGGGGGCCGCTTCCACCCTCAGCCGATGATAATCTCAAGACACCTTCCGAGCGTCAGCTCACTCCCCTTCCACCCTCAGCTCCACCCTCAGCAGATGATAATATCAAGACACCTGCCGAGCGTCTGCGGGGAGCGTCTGTGGGTTCCGCTTCCACCCTCAGCGGATGATAATCTCAAGACACCTTCCAAACGTCAGCTCACTCCCCTTCCACCCTCAGCTCCACCCTCAGCAGATGATAATATCAAGACACCTGCCGAGCGTCTGCGGGGGCCGCTTCCACCCTCAGCCGATGATAATCTCAAGACACCTTCCAAACGTCAGCTCACTCCCCTTCCACCCTCAGCTCCACCCTCAGCAGATGATAATATCAAGACACCTGCCGAGCGTCTGCGGGGGCCGCTTCCACCCTCAGCCGATGATAATCTCAAGACACCTTCCGAGCGTCAGCTCACTCCCCTTCCACCCTCAGCTCCACCCTCAGCAGATGATAATATCAAGACACCTGCCGAGCGTCTGCGGGGGCCGCTTCCACCCTCAGCGGATGATAATCTCAAGACACCTTCCGAGCGTCAGCTCACTCCCCTTCCACCCTCAGCTCCAACCTCAGCAGATGATAATATCAAGACACCTGCCGAGCGTCTGCGGGGGCCGCTTCCACCCTCAGCCGATGATAATCTCAAGACACCTCCCTTAGCTACTCAGGAGGCTGAGGCAGAAAAACCACGCAAACCCAAGAGGCAGAGGGCGGCTGAGATGGAACCACCTCCCGAACCCAAGAGGCGGAGGGTCGGTGACGTGGAACCGTCACGCAAACCCAAGAGGCGGAGGGCCGCTGACGTGGAACCATCATCACCCGAACCCAAGAGGCGGAGGGTCGGTGATGTGGAACCGTCACGCAAACCCAAGAGGCGGAGGGCCGCTGACGTGGAACCATCATCACCCGAACCCAAGAGGCGGAGGTTGAGCTGAGAAGAGGCCAGTGCACTCAAGCCTGAGCAATAAGAATAAAACCGAGTAGAACAAAATAAAAAATTCAAAAAACAAAACAAAACCCACACTCCAAAAACTAACAAAGAATAAATAAATAATATAAAAATAAAATAAATACTGCAGTCCTTATGTTATTGCTTTGTTTCG